TGATGGCTGGGCACAGGCAGATTGTGAGTTATTTGCACAGCAGGGCTATGTGTCCTGGACCACGAAGAAAGGCAGACTTATGGCTTGTCTGCTTTCTCCTTTTGCTTCCCTTCGTCCAGCCAGCCTGACTCCTTTTCCCTAATTAGGACTCCACACGCAAGGGTTTGTTCTGTTCCAGAATAGAGACACGTCGATGTATCTATCTTTATACCAGTACTATAGCTGCTACTTCTTGACCAATTACAGCTTTAGTATCTCTCTCACCTGTCCTCCCTATACAAAAGATATATAAAATATACTCACTGTACTGAGTATCTTCCTGCAGCATTCAGTCTGGAGCAAAGCCTGCTTCCTTCAACCCTTTCCAAAATCCCCAAATAAAAGCCCAAAATCTGTAGAGGATCTTCCTAACATCCTCGTGCTGAGATGCCCTGAAATTCTCCATAACTCATGACTGAGTAATAAAACCAACTTGCTTAATTAAAGTTGGTTTCTTGTAGTCCTGGCCGGAGGACATTGACTTACAAAAATATAGGATTAGTATCTTCAAAATAAATAGACAGTAAACATCAACAAGGATTCACACCCCAATAATGAAATTGGGCAGAAAAAGGAAAAATAATCATGAAATGCACAGTAAAGATGGCTCCATAATATTGAAAAAAATTTTACTTCAAATGCATAAAATGATGCTTCTGATTCAGCTGGTGCGACATTTATTTCACATTTGAGTTCAGCTGCTCCTGATGTCTCTTTCCTGAAAATTTCAATACTAAGAGCTCGAGAAACCCTGTATTTGGGGAAGCTTATCCTTCACCATCAACTTTGGGGGTAGGGGTCAGAGGGAACAAGGGTGGAAAGGCCGCGCTGAATGGGGCCGAAGCTCCGCCCCTCAGCGATAAGTCCAGATTCCTGCGGCCGACGTGGTCCTCCGAGGGAGCAGCAGAGCCGCCGAGGCTGGCGAGTCCCAGGGGAAGGATGTTCTAGCCGGAGTCTACTCGATGGTAGGGCAGGAAGCCGCCTTGTCTCTGGGCGCGGCCATGTTGGAGGCTCCGGGCCCGAGTGATGGCTGCGAGCTCAGCAACCCCAGCGCCAGCAGAGTCAGCTGTGCCGGGCAGATGCTGGAAGTGCAGCCAGGATTGTATTTCGGTGGGGCCGCGGCCGTCGCGGAGCCAGATCACCTGAGGGAAGCGGGCATCACGGCCGTGCTAACAGTGGACTCGGAGGAGCCCAGCTTCAAGGCGGGGCCTGGGGTCGAGGATCTATGGCGCCTCTTCGTGCCAGCGCTGGACAAACCCGAGACGGACCTACTCAGCCATCTGGACCGGTGCGTGGCCTTCATCGGTCAGGCCCGCGCTGAGGGCCGTGCGGTGTTGGTGCACTGGTGAGTGGCCGGGTCAGTGGGTGACGTGCCCCTAATTGTTGCTATTTGCTGTTTTATTTTAAAGGTCTCTTTTTCAGTCATGCAGGAGTCAGTCGAAGTGTGGCCATAATAACTGCTTTTCTCATGAAGACTGACCAACTTCCCTTTGAAAAAGCCTATGAAAAGCTCCAGATTCTCAAACCAGAGGCTAAGTGGGTTCTTTTTTTATAGTAATAATTATGCTAAATGAAACTTTATATTTCTTTATCATTACAGGATGAATGAGGGGTTTGAGTGGCAACTGAAATTATACCAGGCAATGGGATACGAAGTGGATACCTCTAGTGCAATTTATAAGCAATATCGTTTACAAAAGGTTACAGAGAAGTATCCAGGTAAGTAATAATTGCTAGTGTGTAATGGGCTTACAAATAAATACATTTTAATTATGTCATATAGAATTGCAGAATTTACCTCAAGAACTCTTTGCTGTTGACCCAACTACCGTTTCACAAGGATTGAAAGATGAGGTTCTCTACAAGTGTAGAAAGTGCAGGTAAACTATTTTATATCCTTTGGATATTTTATCATTAATGCTTTTGTTTGTTTGGGGGTTGCAGGCGATCATTATTTCGAAGTTCTAGTATTCTGGATCACCGTGAAGGAAGTGGACCTATAGCCTTTGCCCACAAGAGAATGACACCATCTTCCATGCTTACCACAGGGAGGCAAGCTCAATGTACATCTTATTTCATTGAACCTGTACAGTGGATGGAATCTGCTTTGTTGGGAGTGATGGATGGACAGGTGAGAACACATTTTATTTTCTACAATTTTATATGAATAAAGTAACACATTTGCTTTATTTCAGCTTCTTTGCCCAAAATGCAGTGCCAAGTTGGGTTCCTTCAACTGGTATGGTGAACAGTGCTCTTGTGGTAGGTGGATAACACCTGCTTTTCAAATACATAAGAATAGAGTGGATGAAATGAAAATATTGCCTGTTTTGGGATCACAAACAGGAAAAATATGAACATGATATTTTATAGCTTGGGAAGAAACTTGCAGATGATATGTGCTGCCTTTGCTTCTTATCATTCATGGCAGATTGTTTGTGCTTTCAACATTTCATTTGAAATGGGAGAAGATAAAATCACTTGATGTAACCTGGAAACTATGCTTTACATGGCAATCAAAGCCTTTTGATCATGTACATTTTATTTGATATTAAAATCTTTTATAACCAGATACTGTCTGTGTTTCATATATTTTTAAAAGTTTTGATTGTTGGAATGTTATATGATCTTAAGGTCTGTATAGACAAAATTATGTACAAAAATTTGAAACTATTATATT